TAGGGATTGGGAAGTCTTCAGGCTGTCACAGGTCCTTCAGTGACCTGGAAAGAAAACTAAACTCACTTCCTGTAAGGGGCATGGATTTCTGACTAGGAACCCCTTCCTATCTGCTGTCCCCAGAAATTGTCCACTTTTCAAAGCTTGATTGTCCTGGGCCCTTGCTATGGCCCTGGCTGGGGTAAGATAAGGTAATGACGAGGTGCCTCAGGCCCCTTCCTGATTTGCCCCCCACCCAAATAACAGCCTGGCACATGAAAGTTCATCAGCATTTAGCCTGTTGCCACCTGTCCTTGTGCTGTTTGCTTGCACCTGGTGAAAAGCAAATATGGAGGTTGGCATCACCAATATGATAGTGTTTATACCCTGAAAGGATGAGAACGTCAATATTAACAGTGATTTTTTTTTAATTTTTTGAGACAGAGTCTCATTCTGTCACCCAGGCTGGAGTGCCATGGCGCAATCTCGGCTCACTGCAACCTCTGCCTCCTGGGTTCAAGCGATTCTCATGCCTCAGCCTCCTGAGTAGCTGGGACTACAGGTGTGCGCCACCATGCCAGGCTTATTTTTTTGTTATTTTTAGTAGAGACGGGGTTTCACCACGTTGACCAGACTGGTCTTGAACTCCTGGCCTCAAGTGATCTGCCCACCTAGGCCTCCCAGAGTACTGGGATTACAGATGTGAACCACCATGCCCAGCTAATTTTTTTGTGTATTTTTAGTAGAGACAGGGTTTCGCCATGTTGGCCAGGCCATTCTTGAACTCCTGGCCTCAAACGATCTGCGCACTTTGCCCACTTCGGCCTCTCAAAGTGCTGGGATTACAGGCATGAGCCATCACGCCTGGCCAAAAGCAATTTGTTTGGGACTCTTGTTTGCCAAAAAAATTCCTCTGTGTGTGTGTGTGTGTGTGTGTGTGTGTATTTATATGTGTGTATATATATATACACACATGTGTATATATATATATATATATATATATATATATATATATACACACACATATACATATGCATATAAAAATGTGTTTTTTTAATACTATGTGAGGCCTTGTCTTCCATTGAATATTGGAAAGTTGGTAATAAGCTTAGCTGGTCAGAAGTGAAATGTGAGGTCCTTTGGCGAAAAAGTTTAAGGAGAAACTTCGGCTCTTTGGGTAAAGAGCATGCGTTTACAGGGATTATTATTATTATTTTTTTAATTTTAAAGCAAGGATATAAAGCAGGGTCTTTGGTACTATTTGGAGAATTTAGACAGAAAAGAAGAAAGGAAAAGTAGTACCTGTTTACATTTTCATTTCCATTTTTTCCCCTAAAGCTGTCCTGCGCAACATGGTAGCCACTCACCGTATTTGACTACTTATATTTAAATTTATGTAAATTAAAATGGAATAAAATTAAATATTCAGCCCTAGTCATACTGGCCGTATTTGAAGTGCTCACCGGCCACGGGTCTACTGGCTGCCTTGCCAAACGGAGCACCTGTGGAACACGCCATCAACACAGAAAGTGCTATTGGACAGTGCTGCTCATAGCCTTAGAATCCAAGAGATTCCTGGACTCTTGGAGGCCCGTTGTAAATCGTAGGGCCCCAGGAACCTAGGAGAGAAAGAGTTCTTACAGACAAACTTACAGATGACCCTAAACATGAAACAACAACAGTAACAAAGCTAGCTCATCTACAAGGACCACTCTGAAGTCCTGTAATCTGAAGATGGAAGTCTCATTTTACTGGCCCAGGCAACTAGTTCCTGGAAAGTTCGGTACATGGATGATTTTTCTAGCTAGTTAGTGCTTGATGTTATTTACCAAGATGTATGAGACCTTGTTCCTTCGTGTGAGTATTTTAACCTAGGCCATTATCTTTTTGCAAAATGGGTATAGTCATCTTAGGGGAATGTAGTGTGGGGCAATGGAATGTTTTTATTACACCTCGAAATCACAGTTGAATGGTATTTATAGAGTTATACTAAAAACTATATGAACTGGCTTTGGAAGTTTTTGTTTTTGTTTTTGTTGTTTTTTTGTTTGTTGTTGAGATGGGGTCTCGCTTTGGCACCCAGGCTAGAATGCAAAGTTGTGATCATGGTTCATTTCAGTCTTGACCTCCTGGGCTCAGGCAGTCCTCCCACCTAAGCCTCCCATGTAGCCGGGACCACAGGCATGCGCCACCACACTGGCTAATTTTTTTTTGGATTTTTTTATAGAGACAGGGTTTCATCATGTTGCCCAAGCTGGTCTTGAACTCCTGGGCTCAAGATATCCACCCACCTCATCCTCCCAAAGTGCTAGGATTACAGGGGTGAGCCACCGCGCCTAGCCTGGAAATTCTGCATAGGCTGAAATTTAAGTCATGTTACCCATTGCTGTCTGTGATGTATCTGGACCTTCCATTTGTTAGGCAGTAATATTTTTAGTGTAGGTGAGAAGTTCTGATATTCTAATATAATCCCTAGAAAGTCTGTTTTCTAGATTATAGGAGTTGGCAAACCATAGTTGGAGGGCCAAACCCAGCCTGTTTGTGTAAGTAAAGTTTTATTGGAACACAGCCACTCCATTTGTTTATGATTGTGTGTGGTTGCCTTAGCCCTACTATTGCAGAGTTGCAGAATTACAACAGACTGGCCTGCAAAACTGAAAATATTTACACTGTAGCCTTTGACAAAAAAAGCTTTGCCAGCCCCCAGTCCAGATACTGGGTGAACGATTGGAACGCCTTTCCAGTAAGGAAACATCTGTGCAGGTCCAGGTTTGCCAGAGGATTTTAGAGTAGATGTGAGATTTCCTTATTCTTGGGCTATATAATTTAGTAGACAATAGAAAGGGTAATTACACATTATACCTTTTTGGATGTCAAAGACTTTTTTGGATGTCATTTCTCAGCGATAACCTTACTTTCTACTTTCACTAAGGAAATCTTGGAGTTTCACTCCAACAGGAGATAATTTTCACCGACTTCTCATCTGCCAGGGTCTGTGCCCACTGCCTCCCACAGATGAGCTGTTCGAACTGTTTGGCTGCTGTCTAAAGGCAATGCTGAGCGCATCCTGGGTCCTACCCTCCAGCCTTTTCCAGGCCATCACTCCACCTCTCTCCCGCCTGTGTCACCTGATTTGTCTTTCTGCTGGATTGCTCCATCAGGATACACATGTCCATCCTCTGAAAAGAAACAGACACTCAGTGACCATGTTCATCTCACCAGCTGCCACCTTCCCCTGGCTCCTCTGTGTGTAAGCTCTCTTTCACAGGGCCATTGGAGCTCGCTGTTTTCACCCTCAGCCATTCTCTTTTGAACCCACTCTAGTTTTTGCCCCAGTCACTTGTTCCACAAAAGCTGCCTTGTCCAGGCCACTGTTGGTCCTCTGGTTGCTTAGACCAGTGGTCAGTTTTCAGTCTTCATTATGCTTGACATGATGACAGGGGTCTTCCCCCTGCTCCACCTGGCACAGTCTCTGCATGATAGCTGGGCCTTCTCTGTTGTCCTCCGCCCCCACCACTGCCTGTCCTCTGCAGGCCACTCCTCGTTCTTATCTCCTGCACATGGGAGAGCACAGAGTTCAGACCTGGGCCCTCTTCTCCCTCTGTACTTATTCCTTGGGAGCTCGCAGCCAGTTTTATGAATTGAAATACCACTGATTTGCTTATAACGTCCAAATTCATTCTTCCAGCCCTGCTCTCTCCCATCCAAACTTCACACTTGTGTATCAGCTGCCCATCAGACACTTCTGTTTGGATATCTGCAAGACATCTTAAACATGACATTGGCGAAATGAGCTACTCTCCACCCACTTCAGGCTGCTACACCTTTTCTAGCCCAGGTGATGGCAAGGCCATGCTTTCAGTTCTTCAGGCTCCCAACGGTGGAACATTGGAACCATATTCCCCACTCCCTCACCTCTCCGTCTCTCTCTCACTCTCTCACACATACACACACCCATACCCCCTTGCCACACACACATCCCAAGTCTAGCTTGCTAGGAAATTCTGTGGACTTTTCTCTTCATAAAGCACCAGAATCTGCCCCCTGCTCACTGCCTTCCTAGGAGCCACCATCAGCTCTTTCCTGGATTGCACCAACAGCCCTCAGTTTCCTCACCACCATCCTTGCTTTACTAGAGTCTGTTGTCAACACAGTGAGCCTTTACAAATATAAGTTGGATTATGTCACTCTCCTGCTTAAAACTCACCCAAGGGTCCCATTTCCCTTGGAGTCAATGTCCATACAGTGGCCTTGGGCAGCACACTCTGTCCCTCCCGTTACCTGCCCACCCACGCCTTCCCTCTGCTCCAGCTGTATTAGTCTGTTTTCACGCTGCCAATACAGACATACCCACGACTGGACAATTTACAAAAGAAAGAAGTTTATTGGACTTTCGGTTCCACATGGCTGGGGTTGCCTCACAATCATGGTGGAAGGTGAAAGGCACATCTCACATGGCAGCAGACAAGAGGAGAGTTTGTGCAGGGAAACTCCCCTCTTAAAAATCATCAGATCTCGTGAGACTTAATATCACGAGAATGGCATGGGAAAGACCTGCCCCCATGATTCAATTCCCTCTCACCAGGTCCCTCCCACAACACATGGGAATTCAAGATGAGATTTAGGTGGAGACACAGCCAAACCATATCACCAGCCATACTGCCCACTGCCTTTTCTTAAACACACCAGGAACATTTTTGCCTTGTTGCCCTGGCTCTTTCTTCTTCCTCTTCCCCTGTGTCTGTTCTCCTGACTCGCTCATGTCTGTCAAGTCTGTGCTCAAATGTCCATTTTTTGTGTGATCCACCCAGATCACCTTGCTCTGTCTGCCTGCCTGCCTCCTGCCTACCCCCGGTTGCCTGGTCCCACTGAACACCACTCTACTTTTATTTTCCCATAGCCGCTTGGTAACCTCTAACAAACACTATCCTTTCCTCCTGGTAAACTCTAATCTTCCAGTGATGGGGATGTGTCTATTTTGTTGATTGCTAGAGTCCAAGTGTCTAGACCAGGGTCTAGCTACTAGTCCCCAGTACACAGTAGGAGCTCAGTACATGTTTGCTGAATGAGTGAAGGGGCCTGATTCAGTCTAGTGCAGCCCTTCTTTGTAGCAGTGAAGGAATAGCTCTCCTTTCTTCTTGAAGGGGGGTGATGAGTTCCTTGGAGATAAGAGGCAAGGCCGTTTAGCTTTAATTTGTTTTTCTGTAGGTGGTGGGAGTGGGCTATCTTTTCAAAGACACATATTCCAGAATGGTCAGTACCATGGTATCTGCCGTCCTGGTCATTGCCCGAGGAGCTTTTACAATGACTATGGAATTAAGCGCCTGCATCTGGGTGGCCTGCAGTTTGCCTTACTGATATGATGGTAAGCTGGGGTCTCAGCAGAAGCTGCAGGGATGATACACAACTTTGTTGGCACTTTAGGTGATGCACATTTTGTCCTGACTGTCTTCCCTGGAGCTTTCTGTTCTAAGCAGAGCAGTTGAGTGTGTGGACATTTGTTGTGTGCTGCTTTTGGCCGACATCTCAGCTGGGACACAGCTGGGCCCTTGGGCCCAGAGGCAGCACATTCACTGTACCCCTCAGATTCTCAGCTGAATAGCACCTGAAGTTCTTGTTAGCACTGATTTTTTCCATGTCAAGTTTGGCTAGTGACTGAGATCCATGAAGGCGAAGCCATTTTATCATCCTTGGTGCACCAGGATCCAGCTGGTCCCCACACTTAGCGGGGTTGCGTGAATGTTCATGGAGTCGTGAGTGATACTGCCCCTAGCAAAGCCTCTCCAGACATCATATGTTAGACATCCCAGCAGCATGTGAGCCTCTGCTATTGTCTTACTGGACGAGCCCGTCGAGGAGACAGGGTGCACTCTTGCAGAGGAGCACACTGTTGTTTGCATCAGCTTCGCTCTATTAAACCTTCCCCTTGCTTATCTCTGCTGGCCCATCTATGTTTTTTCACATTAATTTACTCTTCCGTTTGTCTTCAGTCCCCATAACCTTTGAATAAGCTGCTTACTGATGATCTTCCTTCCATCATATTTAGGATTTTGAATATCTACATGTTTTTAAGCCATAGAAATGTAGAACTGGAGCTCAGTGGGCAAAGGCTTAAGTTCTGGATCAGACTGATGGGGCTCACAAACCAACGCTGCCATATGCCAAGTGTGTTCTCTTCCTTTTTGCACTTCATTTTCCTCACCTTTAAACAGGTGATAATTGTGGACTCTGCTTCATTTTCCGCCCTTATATGACCTTTTCAGTTTCAGTTCCCTTAGCTTCTAAAAGGCCAAGGTCATGAAATCTTTCTCTTTATTTGAAGTTACAGTCCTCTTTATGTTTTTGATCATTGAATATGTGACCTCCTGCTGCCTCCGTCTCTCCTCCCCACTCTGCATCAGGGGATATTTCTCAATATTTGATGTGAGGGTCCCTGAGGCCTTTGCTGACACTCCTCTCCACCTCTGGCCACTCTCTTTCTATCACTCTCACCCACCCCTACTAGAATATGGGCTGCAACTAGGACATGTAAGCTCTCAAGGGAAGGACGGAGTGTCCCTATCACTGGAGCGTCAGCACCTAGATCAGCCCCTCCTGTAACAAAGTGGGTGTTCAGTAAATAGGTGAATTAGACAGGGATGGATAAATCAATGAACAGAGTCCCTTCTTAGCTCCGTGAGAAGGCCACTTCCCATTCCAGTCTGGCTCCTCAGTTTAGTGTATGCCTTCTATTGAACAGCTTGGCCCCCTGCCTGGAAATTTGGGGGCTAGATTTAAAAAGTGCCTGAGGGGAGAGGGAAGCGATCCTGTGCTCTTCCTTGGGTTCCAGCATTGCCTGGTTTCCCAGGACCCTCAGGCAGGGCTGCACTGAGGAGGGCTGGGCTGTGGACCCTGGGGATCAATATCCCACCTTCACTGACCTCCAAAGGAGAGCAGCAAAACTAGGTGAAGATTCAGGGAATAGTTTCTTTGAGGGAATGCTCACTGAGTTAAGTTGTGGACCTTGTATTTTTCTCAATAGCCTAGGGCTAAAGAAGCAGATTGTCTTAGACCCATAAAAGATGAGGAAGCAGATTGTTCTGGCAGAGTTCAGACTGGGGTTGGCAATCCCGCTATTTGTGCAAGCCATGGGCTTGTGCCTCTCTGGGCATCTGTTTGCATGAATTCATGTCTTGTTCTTCTGACTGCAGAAGGAACAGGCAGGCCCCTGGAGAGAAAGAGAGAGAGGAACCTGGGTGGCGTTAGAGAAGAAGGTTTAGAAACCTGAGCTGATAGATCTGTTTTCATGAAGGACTTCATGTGACCTATGGGCCTTCACAGGATTTGTCAGGACTTGTGGGGAAAGTCCTGTACAGAACTGTGGAGGGGGCATTCTCTGTACCTCTGCTTGGAATCCAGCTGCCTTCTGGCATCTTGGTGGATCTTTGAGGATATCTTTGGGTCAGCACCAGCATATGGGGACTAAAGTAATGGGGTATGAGTAAATGTTAATCAAATTGAAATAGGGCTTCATGACAAGCTGGCCAGGACATCAGTCCCTGTTTCGGTCACCATGCCTGACTTGTGTGACAATCCTCCTTTATCATTCTGTCTGTGACTTGGAGCTCAGTTGACAAGTTCAGACTTGGTGCCAGTAGGAGGGTGGTTTTGGGCCCTGTACTGTTCAGAGTTATGTGCGTGGGCTGTGGGATCCAACAGACCCAGGCTTAATTTCTGGCTTTGCTGTGTGGCCTTAGGGAAGTTTCTTACCTTCTATAAGCTTTGGTTTTATTTATTTATATTTATTTTATAAAATGGAAACAATAAGCTCATGGTGAGGATTTAAGGAAATCAAAGAGATAAAGGGTTTTGTACAGTCTGATATTCGGTAGTTGTTACTGTTAGTGTTATTATACATCATGGTATGCAAGTTGGAATCCAGTTACTCCCATATAGAGTTAATGGTTTTTAATGTTTATGCTTTTTATATAAGTTTGTTTAAAACTCACTTTCAGCCGCAAAAGTTTTGTAAGAGAGACTACTGTCATTTCTTTTTTTTTTTTGGAGACAGAGTCTCACTCTGTCACCCAGGCTGGAGTGCAGTGGCACAATCTCAGCTCACTGCAACCTTTGCCTCCCAGGTTCCAGTGATTCTCGTGCCTCAGCCACCCAGATAGCTAGGATTACAGGTGTGTGCCACCACGCCTGGCTAATTTTTGTATTTTTAGTCGAGACAGGGTTTTGCCATATTGGCCAGGCTGGTCTCGAACTCCTGACCTCAAGTGATCAGCCCACCTTGGCCTCCCAAAGTGCTGGGATTACAGGCATGAGCCACTGTACCCAGCCCCTATTTCTCCAAATGAAGAGACTGAGCCCCAAAAGGGTGAAGTCTGTTTCCTCAGCTTATACAACTGGACCGAGGGATGGAAGGCAAGCATTTCGGGGGGACTGGCCCAGTGTACTTTATTCATGCTAGCATCAATGGTGAATCCCAACACTTAAAAGCATTTATCACTTTGTTGATCACAGACACACAGACACACCAAGTACCACATAGGTGGTGTGTTTTTGATCAGCTAGTCTCAGGGTCTCTCTGGGAATTTAATGGACTCAAACAGTTGCACAAGGTGCGACTGTAAGGTAACAGACGGCATTTACAGAAATCAGGCAGGAAAGACAATCCCACCGCTTCATAGACATACTTCATGTCAGCATGGGGGCAGAGGTTCTACTGAGAGCTGACATCTATAGAACACTTCCCCTGCGCATCCTCACTTAATCCTCCCGGCAAGCCCACTGCTGTTTCCACGTTTTACAGATGAGGAAATGGCGCTCGGGGAGTTCAGTGACTTGCCCGAGCTGGAGCTGAGTGTAGTGACAGAGCCAGGCCTTGAACCCTGGCAGCCAGACTCCTCGCCCGTGCCGTCACCCTCTGTGCGGCCCTGGGGGGCGGTTGATGAACACAGTTCATCAAAAACGAACTGTGATCCGACAGATGAAAGCCGAGGTCTGTGAACATGTGAATGTTCTTTTGTGAACCGAAATGTGCTTCAGTTGTTTTCTCTGTGTGTCAGGGAAGAGCGACCATGAACTCCCAGCTCGTTGGGCAAAGGGCTGATTTATGAGGATTTGCTCAACTCTAACCAGCTGGTTAACAACACGGAGCTTTTAACGTTTCCAGGGGAGGAAATGAATAAACAGGCATTTGGGATGAAGTCCACTGAGTCCGCGGGACTGGCTGAAAGGTGAATTCAGTTGGAAGAAGTTTTGACATACAATGCAGACATCTCTTGACCCAGTTTTGAATCAGAGTTCTCAGTAAACAAAGTCAGGAAATTAGAATTTCTGGGTCAATTCCACATTTCATAAGCAACGTCAAAAGAAATATTTATTTTGTGGGAAGGTTACCTGGTTTAGGTGGAATAAGTCAGACGGAAAAGCAAAATTAGTTACCCAGATGATGGGTGTTCTTTATTGATTTTAAATTCAGTAAAATTGCCATCAGAAATTCTCAATTATAACATTTATGTTTTATCTAGTATTTTAACTATAAATGGCTTGTACATATTTGAGAGTCTTTTATCCTATGGAATACTTGAAACCATGCTGCATTTAATTTAATTTTTTTTAGAAAATCAAATATCACCAGCTATCTGCTTTCCATTTGCCTTTTGGCCTTTTGGAAAAATACAAAATTAGGATATTTTGGTAGAATTAACATAGCAGGCCAAAATTTCTGTAATCCTTTAGTGATTTCTCAGAAATAAAAGCCATGTGGCAGTGGTCAAGCTTGTGCCCAGCATAAAATGACTAAAAGTGTAAACTGGTAAGGGGCTGATATAGACCAGCTCTGCTTCTGTTCTTGAGTTCTCTTAGCGTGTACTTTGCTTCCTCATCTCCCCTGGGTAACTCCCCTGTTGCAGGGAACATGGACCCTTCCTGAGAGCCAGTGGCTGTGCTAGAGTTGATCATGTTCCCAAAGAGTTCTCTGAGCTTCCTTCTGCTTTGGGGGAATGAGAGGTTCTGAAAGTCTTTTGTGCTCGTGAAAGGAGCCTGGTTTAGAAGGCTCTCATCAGACTCTGGCAGGATCATTCAGGTTACACATAAAAAAAGGGAAAGAGGACAGGAAAATACAGGAAAAAAATGACTGGAGAATATTATAATATTTATTTGCTTCTAAATCAGAATAAATGGGCAGCTTTCCACAAAAGCCAAAATAGACAGTACCCTCGTTACCTGGATCTGTGCAGGACATTCATCCATTCATGCTGCTAGTTTTATTGCAAAGACTGAACAAGTCATATTAATGCAATTTTAAAAAAATAGGGCCAGACTGGGCTTTAGAAATAAGTAACTTAAAGTTGCTTGGGACATGAGGGGACATGAAGAGAGAGAAAAGATTTCTGTCTCTGTGTTAGGCATTTCAACTGATTCTTTTAGAATATTTTTTGCCCGCCGTGTCTGTCAACGATGGCTTGGCTAATGCAGCCTAGTGCTCGTGGAGGTTGCATCTCTCCAAGTCAGCCAGGCATCAAGTATTTCACCAGCACTTATGGTACATCTACCTGTGGGAGAATGCAACATAAAAATATACCCGTCGTTGTGACAATTTGACTTGCAGGGAAGAGTAAGGTCTACAGTGTGCTCAGTGGGCTACCCTGCAGAGGGCAGGCACTACCGGGTAAGGGCACTGGACTTCTTGTTCACTTGTCCGTGGTCCTTTCTCTCTCCTTCTGACTGCTGCTTCCCAGGGATGGGGTTTGGGCTACTTCATCCCAAGTCTGTTTTCATAATTGTAAAATGTGGAATAATCTTCATAATTTGCAAGGTTGCTGTGAGAGTGATATTAGGTAGAAGGTGAATGGCTCTTTGAGAGTCATAAATGGCTTGTGCTTTGTTAAATAGAAGGTGATAATAGCCAAGTAATGAAATGTGTTAACTTTACTCACGGAAAACTCTCAGCTCCACTGCTGAAAACTCATCCCCTTCTCCCAGGCAACCATTTGGAGGCCCAGGCCAGAGGCTGGACCAGGAGGATTGGATGCATCCGCGCTGTCCATCCCTGCTGCTGCACAAACGACTCAGCCACAGATCCTCTTGGATGGGCTACCTTGAAAGGGGGAAGCTCCAAAGAATGCGTACAAACCCATACATTTACCTAGGTGCGGGATGATTGCAAGACCACTTTATTCATTACAGAGTCTTTCATTTTTCTTCTTTCTTTAGAGGATGAAAGTCCTGGACAGACTTATCACAGAGAGAGAAGAAACGCAATCACTATGCAGCCACAGAATGTCCAGGGGCTCAGCAAAGTCAGTGAGGAACCTTCAACATCGAGTGACGAGAGGGCCTCATTGATCAAGAAAGAGATCCATGGGTCCCTGCCACACGTGGCGGAGCCCTCTGTGCCGTACCGCGGGACGGTGTTTGCCATGGACCCCAGGAATGGTTACATGGAGCCCCACTACCGTAAGTGCCCATGCCAGTCGGCACTTGTTCAGTTGATATAGATTGGGCTCTCTCTTCTTTTCAGACCCTCCTCATCTTTTCCCTGCCTTCCATCCTCCTGTACCAATTGATGCCAGACATCATGAGGGCCGTTACCATTACGATCCATCTCCGATTCCTCCATTGCATATGTAAGTATTAACACTTTCTTCATTAATGAAATTACCCCTTGTATCTGGTTTTCTTTGTACCCAGGACTTCCGCCTTATCTAGTAGCCCTACGTATCCGGACCTGCCCTTCATTAGGATCTCCCCACACCGGAACCCCACTGCTGCTTCCGAGTCTCCCTTCAGCCCTCCACATCCCTACATTAATCCCTACATGGACTATATCCGCTCCTTGCACAGCAGCCCATCGCTCTCCATGATCTCAGCAACCCGTGGGCTGAGCCCTACAGATGGTAAGTCCAGGATGGATTCTGCTTCTGGAGATCTAGTAACCATACATCTCTTGTCTCCTCCTAGCGCCCCATGCAGGAGTCAGCCCAGCAGAATACTATCATCAGATGGCCCTGCTAACTGGCCAGCGCAGCCCCTATGCAGACATTATTCCCTCAGCTGCCACCGCCGGCACGGGGGCCATCCACATGGAATATCTTCATGCTATGGATAGTAAGTGACGGGGCTGGTTTCTAGAGTCTTGGGGTAATTAGGTTCTTTTTTGTTTATATAACAGGCACCAGATTCTCCAGCCCCAGGCTGTCAGCCAGGCCGAGCCGAAAACGTACACTGTCCATATCACCACTCTCCGATCATAGCTTTGACCTTCAGACCATGATAAGGACGTCTCCCAACTCCTTGGTCACGATTCTCAATAATTCCCGTAGCAGCTCTTCAGCAAGTGGCTCCTATGGTCACTTATCTGCAAGTGCAATCAGGTATGTATTTTCCTGAATCCATTATGTGTTTTGATGATCGTCTTTTTTTATCTCCCCCGTGCAGCCCTGCCTTGAGCTTCACCTACTCTTCCGCGCCCGTCTCTCTCCACATGCATCAGCAGATCCTAAGCCGACAACAGAGCTTAGGTTCAGCCTTTGGACACAGCCCTCCACTCATCCACCCTGCCCCAACTTTTCCAACACAGAGGCCTATTCCAGGGATCCCTACGGTTCTGAACCCCGTCCAGGTCAGCTCCGGCCCTTCTGAGTCCTCACAGGTGAGAGGGACAGGTCGATGCACCCGGCCGTGTTTGTCTCTGGCTCTGCAAATGTGACCAGCAGAACAAGCCCACGAGTGAGTCTGCAGTGAGCAGCACTGGTGACCCGATGCACAACAAGAGGTCCAAGATCAAACCCGATGAAGACCTCCCCAGCCCAGGGGCTCGGGGGCAGCAGGTAGGACACCGAGGCCGCACAGGCCAGCGCCCTCTGTTCCCTGCCCCCCACCCTCTTCTTTCAGGAACAGCCCGAAGGAACAACCCTTGTCAAGGAGGAAGGGGACAAAGATGAAAGCAAACAGGAGCCTGAAGTCATCTATGAGACAAACTGCCACTGGGAAGGCTGCGCGAGGGAGTTCGACACCCAAGAGCAGCTTGTGCACGTAAGTGGATGGTATTCAGGAACCGAGCTTTAATTTGATTTCTCTCTCTTTTTCCAAACCCCAGCATATAAATAACGACCATATTCATGGAGAGAAGAAGGAGTTCGTGTGCAGGTGGCTGGACTGCTCAAGAGAGCAGAAACCCTTCAAAGCCCAGTATATGTTGGTAGTGCATATGAGAAGACACACGGGCGAGAAGCCTCACAAATGCACTGTGAGTACAGAAGTGGGTGGCAGGCACACTTGCAGAGTAATCCAGATTTACCTGTTGTCCTCAGTTTGAAGGTTGCACAAAGGCCTACTCGAGACTAGAAAACTTGAAAACACACTTGAGATCTCACACTGGAGAGAAACCATACGTCTGTGAGCACGAAGGTTGCAACAAGGCTTTCTCAAATGCCTCTGATCGCGCCAAACACCAAAACAGAACGCATTCCAATGAGGTAAGCATCCTCAGTGGGCATGGAGCTTGCATATCTCTTACCTCGTTCTTGTGGGATTTGGCAGAAACCATATGTGTGCAAAATCCCAGGCTGCACTAAGCGTTACACAGACCCAAGCTCCCTCCGGAAACATGTGAAGACAGTGCATGGCCCAGAGGCTCATGTCACCAAGAAGCAGCGAGGGGACATCCATCCTCGGCCGCCACCCCCGAGAGATTCCGGCAGCCATTCACAGTCCAGGTCGCCTGGCCGACCGACTCAGGGAGCCCTTGGTGAGCAGCAGGACCTCAGCAACACTACCTCAAAGCGGGAAGAATGCCTCCAGGTGAAAACCGTCAAGGCAGAGAAGCCAATGGTATGTCATTCACTCTCCTTCTGACTTCACAGACATTTCTTTCCTTTCCACTTGACCCCAACAGACATCTCAGCCAAGCCCTGGTGGTCAGTCTTCATGCAGCAGCCAACAGTCCCCCATCAGCAACTATTCCAACAGTGGGCTCGAGCTTCCTCTGACCGATGGAGGTAGTATAGGAGACCTCAGTGCCATCGATGAAACCCCAATCATGGACTCAACCATTTCCACTGCAACCACAGCCCTTGCTTTGCAAGCCAGGAGAAACCCGGCAGGGACCAAATGGATGGAGCACGTAAAACTAGAAAGGCTAAAACAAGTGAATGGAATGTTTCCGCGACTGAACCCCATTCTACCCCCTAAAGCCCCTGCGGTCTCTCCTCTCATAGGAAATGGTGAGTTCTACATCAGACCATGCATCTGCTCATCCGCATGGTCTCTCCCTTTCTCTGTCTCCAGGCACACAGTCCAACAACACCTGCAGCTTGGGTGGGCCCATGACGCTTCTCCCGGGCAGAAGCGACCTCTCTGGGGTGGACGTCACTATGCTGAACATGCTCAACAGAAGGGACAGCAGCGCCAGCACCATCAGCTCGGCCTACCTGAGCAGCCGCCGCTCCTCAGGGATCTCGCCCTGCTTCTCCAGCCGCCGCTCCAGCGAGGCGTCACAGGCCGAGGGCCGGCCGCAGAACGTGAGCGTGGCCGACTCCTACGACCCCATCTCCACCGACGCCTCGCGCCGCTCCAGCGAAGCCAGCCAGAGCGACGGCCTGCCCAGCCTGCTCAGCCTCACGCCCGCCCAGCAGTACCGCCTCAAGGCCAAGTACGCGGCTGCCACAGGAGGGCCGCCGCCGACGCCCCTGCCCAACATGGAGAGGATGAGCCTGAAGACGCGCCTGGCGCTGCTCGGGGATGCCCTCGAGCCTGGCGTGGCCCTGCCTCCAGTTCATGCCCCGAGGAGGTGCAGCGACGGGGGAGCCCACGGCTACGGGCGGCGCCACCTGCAGCCGCACGATGCGCCGGGCCACGGCGTGAGGAGGGCCAGCGACCCGGTGCGGACAGGCTCCGAGGGCCTGGCCCTGCCTCGTGTGCCGCGCTTCAGCAGCCTCAGCAGCTGCAACCCCCCGGCGATGGCCACGTCCGCGGAGAAGCGCAGTCTCGTGCTTCAGAATTACACGCGGCCCGAGGGCGGCCAGTCCCGAAACTTCCACTCGTCCCCCTGTCCTCCCAGCATCACCGAGAACGTCACCCTGGAGTCCCTGACCATGGACGCTGATGCCAACCTGAACGATGAGGATTTCCTGCCGGACGACGTGGTGCAGTATTTAAATTCCCAGAACCAAGCAGGGTACGAGCAGCACTTCCCCAGCGCCCTCCCGGACGACAGCAAAGTGCCCCACGGGCCCGGTGACTTTGACGCGCCCGGGCTGCCAGACAGCCACGCTGGCCAGCAGTTCCATGCCCTCGAGCAGCCCTGCCCCGAGGGCAGCAAAACCGACCTGCCCATTCAGTGGAACGAAGTCAGCTCCGGAAGCGCCGACCTGTCCTCCTCCAAGCTCAAGTGTGGGCCGCGGCCCGCTGTGCCGCAGACTCGCGCCTTTGGGTTCTGCAACGGCATGGTCGTCCACCCGCAGAACCCCTTGAGGAGCGGGCCTGCTGGGGGCTATCAGACCCTCGGGGAGAACAGCAACCCCTACGGTGGCCCAGAGCACTTGATGCTCCACAACAGCCCCGGAAGTGGCACCAGTGGAAACGCCTTCCATGAACAGCCCTGTAAGGCCCCGCAGTATGGGAACTGTCTCAACAGGCAGCCAGTGGCCCCTGGTGCACTCGACGGTGCCTGTGGTGCCGGGATTCAAGCCTCAAAGCTGAAGAGCACCCCCATGCAAGGGAGCGGGGGCCAGCTGAATTTCGGCCTGCCGGTAGCGCCAAATGAGTCAGCTGGCAGCATGGTGAATGGCATGCAGAACCAGGACCCAGTGGGACAGGGGTACCTGGCTCACCAGCTCCTCGGCGACAGCATGCAGCACCCGGGGGCAGGCCGCCCCGGTCAGCAGATGCTTGGGCAGATTAGTGCTACCTCACACATCAACATCTACCAAGGGCCAGAGAGCTGCCTGCCAGGGGCTCACGGCATGGGCAGCCAGCCGTCAAGCTTGGCAGTTGTCAGGGGCTACCAGCCATGTGCCAGCTTTGGGGGCAGCAGGCGCCAGGCTATGCCGAGGGACAGCCTTGCTCTGCAGTCAGGACAGCTCAGTGACACAAGTCAGACCTGCAGGGTGAATGGTATCAAGATGGAGATGAAAGGGCAGCCCCATCCGCTGTGCTCTAATCTGCAGAATTACTCTGGTCAGTTCTATGACCAAACCGTGGGCTTCAGTCAGCAAGACACGAAAGCTGGTTCATTCTCTATTTCAGACGCCAGCTGCCTGCTACAGGGGACCAGCGCCAAAAACTCTGAGTTACTTTCCCCAGGTGCTAATCAGGTGACAAGCACAGTGGACAGCCTCGACAGCCATGACCTGGAAGGGGTACAGATTGACTTCGATGCCATCATAGACGATGGGGACCACTCCAGCCTGATGTCGGGGGCCCTGAGCCCAAGTATCATTCAGAACCTTTCCCATAGCTCCTCCCGCCTCACCACGCCTCGGGCGTCCCTCCCATTCCCAGCGCTGTCCATGAGCACCACCAACATGGCTATCGGGGACATGAGTTCTTTGCTGACCTCCCTAGCGGAAGAAAGCAAATTCCTTGCAGTTATGCAATAGGCTTTAGGAAAAAAAGACTGCAACCAACGGAAATCAATAGGAGTTGAAGAGATTAAACTGACTTTGTTTTGGCTGTTTTTTTAGTTCTGTATGTATTTTAGCAATCTCATCTCACCTAACTGAGATGTGTTTCAATTATATTCCTTTTATGGAAAAGGACTCTGAAAAACCCTAAAGTATTCTAGGGAGAAACTGTCTTCCATTTCAGTTTTGAATCAGTATTGTTACACTCAAACCACCCTCTTTTTAAAAAAAAAAAAAAAAACTGTAAGCCCCGCCCCCTTTTTAGTAAACCGATGTAAATTTGTGATGTGCATATTCTTCTTTCTTTTAGAAGAGCAGTCAAATTAAAGGATTTGACATGTTTTGCTGTTGCTCAAAGGAAATAGGAGTTGGTGTGCTTGTGACCAAGGGGTTACACTTCCAGCTTTTAAAATTCTCCTTTACATGTGCTCAGTGTTTTGTTTTGTGTTTTGGTTTCTGTTTTTTATTTTAATTCCCACATTGGGCACAAGAATCAGAATATGGATAGCTAGTTTAAGAAACTTTTGTGGGTGCACTGTAGCATAGATGACAGAATATTGATGTTCCCCCCATCTCCAATTCAGTTCAGGGCATTCCACAGTTAAACAGAAATGGGAACGTGGGGCTCTTATAAATGAAATGGGCGCTCACAGTTTTGGTTTTCAGCTCTTCATGTCTGTAAGTGTGCTTTGGGGGAGGCTATGTCTGTATGGTCGATTCTCAGTTATCACATTTGCCTCTCCTCCCACTACCTTCATGAACATTCAGTGCTGTTTCGCACTGCAGTTAGAGAGAAGGGACGGACAGTTGGTGACACTCAGCCACATTGCTACTTTTATCTGTTCTGGTAAGAAGTTAGATAGATGGTAGATTGAAGCAATTGGGTAGAATTAGTTGGGGGAATATTTATGAGTTGCTGTGTTTGTTGATTAGTTCCATCTCTTTCCCATTTTAACTGAGAATTGATTATATATAGCTCTAAGTATATAGGTATTTAAACAACCCCACAAGCGGCTGTATCAGTAACATTTATTAATTCCACTATAGTGAGGGAGGATTTCCATTCTAAATACCTTATTTTGAGGGATTTATAAAACTTAGTTGTAAAAGAGAAAGCCCACATAGTGGGAATAAATTGCTTCAGCCATTTTTAGTATTTGAGAGCACTAGGGAAGATGTTTAGTAGCTGTGTGGATGCCTTTTTTCACACCCTGTCTATTGAATGCTGCATCCATTCACGAAGTTAAATGTTACATGCAGTTAGTCCTTAATGTGGACTGGATCTGTACTTTTGTTTTGGATTAAAACATTTAAAGATTTTTGAAGTGCAGCTACTCCCCACGTGCATTTGATACACATAAAAGTCATACTGTGTGTGCACAAAGAGTACATGGATTTTCCAGCATATTGCTTTAAAAAATTATATAAACTGTTAAAATATTAACACCTCAGGCTACCTGCTGTATTCTGTCCCATTGACCCCTGGAATTGGATTTACTGCAAGTGATTGATAATTCAATTATGTGGCTTTTCCCCTTTAATCTTGCCATTTAAATTACAGTAGAAAGACAAAATCAAGTAAAATAAAGTGTTAGATAATAGAAAGAGTGTTAAGACCAGCCCACTTTTCTCATGTTTATGTTCTTTCATTTGGACCAAGAATCTCCGCATGGAGGTTGATTTGCCACTGGGGACTTTGGCTAAGACTATTAGGTTTGCTTTCAACTAGATGTTCCTGAGACAAGCAGAGGGACACTGCAATTCCCCTTCCATGCCTGCTGTTCTCCCCCATGTAAGTCTTCTTTGAAATTAACGGATGTGTCTCCTTTGGAACAGCCCCATAACAAAAGAGAACTACTGATCTGAGCATAGGAAAGTAGAGGCTCTACCACTTTTCAGTTGAAAAAGCAAGACTTTCTCTGTGTTTCTGAAACAAGGCATAATGTTGTCACAGAATCAGAGATCCAGTCTCACTTTTCCACAAATCTCCAAATCTCCAGTCTTATCTTGTGTGCTCTAATGGTTTGGTTCAATCCCTTTCCAACTCTTGTTTTCAAAGCATGGGGCCTGAGTGTTCTCCACTCCTCCTAAGAAAGGAGCTTGGGTGGAAGGGACCATGCTGACCTCCTCCATCAGAGGGCTCTTCCAGTAGTATTCTCGGATGCAACCTCCATTTCTCAGTTACCATTATTTCCTGTATCAGCTTTGTCCTTCCTGGAGGGATGCACAGTGATCCGGCCCACCACTGTTGTTGTCTTGTGCTTCTGCTCTTTCCTATGGTTTCAGGTTATTTTCTGGGTTTCCCCTATTCTTCTTTTATTTCTTTTTTTTTTTATATTTGCTTTCCTTTCTACTGCTTTTAGATTTGCAGGAGATGCAAGTTTCAGCTCAATGTTTGGCTTCTCTCAATATGGAAATTTCAGAAGGACAGAGGAGAGGAGGGAGGAAGAAGAAAGTATACTCCTCCAGAATTTCAGTGATCTGTTGTGGCAGTCCAGTGGAAGGAAGGTCTTTTGAGGTCACTTAGAAGCATCTTTTTGGGACATCCTTTTGGGATCTCTGTAGGCTAGGCATCTCATATCTTGAGACTCACCCCCAGCCTCCAAGCCTCTCTCCATTTCTCTAACCTATGCATTTTAGAGCGAGAGGACCGCCTCACTAGTGTCACCATCCTGCCTTTTCTAAAACATGCAGGCTCACACATTCTACTCCTGCTTAATGTCTGTGTTAAACGTTTTCTAACCATTTTTGTTTTATTTTTCTGAAAAAGTTAACCCCTCCCAACTCCTCACACATTGGCTCTTCCTCTTGAGCCACAAAGTTTTGATTCTTGCGATGTATGTGCCTTATTTTATGTTAATCTTGTCAATGAGAGGGACCAGTTGGTGTTGCCCAATCAGCACTCCAAGGCTGTGTGTGCACCAGCCAGAGAGCGCACGGTGGTAGCAGAGTCGAGGCTGTCTTGTATCCTGGTTTCATGTGTTGTTTTGAACTGATAGGAGGATGTTCTCTTCTGACAAGTTACCCTTGTGTATCCTGCAGACATGTAAAATAAAATACAAGTTCATTTTTTTCACCTTTTTTAGATTTTTTTAAAAAATAAAATGTGTAATCCTTTTTTTAAAAGAAACACATGTAAATACATTTAAGTATTGTAGGCATAGCGTTCAGATGTGACTGGCCCAGGCGTTCCTCGGACAAGCCTGCATTCCCCGTGATCACGCCCACCTCAAGCCCAGGGGCTGCAGCCCAGCCACAGATGAACTCTACCTTTGCTTTCAGAACCACTTAGTCCTTTTGTAACAAAGAAAAAAAAATGTTTCTTACAATGTCAATAAAAAATTCTTTGTATGGAAATTTTTATTGGGTTGTTTATTAAATGCATAGTT